AGTAGTATTAGACATGTAAGCATAAGCTATGTAAACGGTCCGCGATTTCCTAAATGAGAAAGTGCAGCTGCTTGGCTTTCACATCCACCTTTTCTCTCAATCTCTCTTCAAACTACCCACCTTCCTTTTGCAGAAAAGACAAGACATTTCTTTGCCACCGCTGGCCACCCCTGCCCAAGCCCCGTTCTTTTAGGGAAGAGCACTGAAATGTCCTGCACCCTCCACGCGATGAAGTGTTTCCTCAGGCAGGAGCAACAGCAGCACTAGAAATTATATAACTCTCGAATTTGGCTTCTGTAAGACATGGAGACTGGAGGGTCGGGGGTTGCCGGTCTGGGAGATACTGCTGGGCATTTAACGTGCACAAAACAGCGCCAGGCCTTGCAGTGCCCCCCACCCCGAGACACGGCTGACAAGTGGGTCTTCTCGCGGGGGTAGTGGGCAAATTTCTCTCCGGTCTCTTTCCAAGCGGGGCTAAAGGATGCAAATTGAGGGGACTACAGACTGGGGAGAGGAGTCAGACGGCTGAGAGGAGAGGAGGCTAGTCGGGGCTGCTCTGACGGCGCTGGGCGGCTGGTCCGGGGTTTGGAGGAGGAGGTGCCCGAGAAACAGAGCTTTAACACCACACAGGCCAGGGCAAAGGGGCGAGTTCCCTCAAGGACTGAAAGGGGCAGGCAGCTAGTTCCCAGCTGCCCTGAGGAGAGGCAGGAGCGCAGTAACATTACAACATTCGGGCCGCCCCATCTTTCCCGCAGGACGCGAAGAGATCAGGGAGCTAAGCTGATAAATAGTCAGGGAAGGAAATACTCGGCTGGCGAGGGGGGCAGGCCCACAGGCGCCTGGACCTCCTCTAAGCGAATAAGTGGCCGTAATTTCTAGACGCCGCGCCCAATCACAGTCAGGATGGAGGGCGCGGCTTTTGACTGAGTGGGGGCGGGCCCGGGCTGCAATCGAGAGGCGTTGAGCCGTAAATCAGCACCACTTCCCGCCCAGGGCGTTCTGGGTCCCCGCCCACCGGCAAGTCACATGAGCCACCAAAATGGTGGTGTTCGGGTATGAGGCTGGGACTAAGCCAAGGGATTCAGGTGTGGTGCCGGTGGGAACTGAGGAAGCGCCCAAGGTAGGCGGAAATCCGAAGTGGTATGGGGGGTGAAGGCAATCCCTGCTCTCTCCTACCTCTCTAGGAAATGAAACACGATTTCCAAAATGAACTTAATCTTTCATGAGAAACTGAGGATAGAGATGTCAATAAGCAGCCACTGTTTCCACCTCCCCACCTGAAGAGCTAGGAGGACAACTACAAAGAGCCTGACTGCCTTCTCGGAATGAGGAGAGAGGAAAACAGCAACAGTATCAGTATGTTAGCCTTCTACACTAAATCTCAAGCAAGCTATTATGGCTCTGGAATTTTTTTTTCCAGGTTTTCAAGATGGCAGCATCTATGCATGGTCAGCCCAGTCCTTCTCTAGAAGATGCAAAACTCAGAAGACCAATGGTCATAGAAATCATAGAAAAAAATTTTGACTATCTTAGAAAAGAAATGTAAGAGAAATGCCCAGGCTGAAAATCAGTCATAGTGAACTGAATTTTTCTTTTTTTCTATTAGGACACAAAATATATATCAAATGGCGACATTTGGAACAACAGCTGGTTTCTCTGGAATATTCTCAAACTTCCTGTTCAGACGCTGCTTCAAGGTTAAACATGATGCTTTGAAGACATATGCATCATTGGCTACACTTCCATTTTTGTCTACTGTTGTTACTGACAAGCTTTTTGTAATTGATGCTTTGTATTCAGGTGAATTTAAATTCACTAATGTATAACGTAGTTATGTCTAAGTAAAGTTACTTATTAACATATACTGTTGCTACTGCTAATAATAATTCTTTACATTTATATATTGCTATACAGTTTACAAAGTCCATATACCTTGTCATATTTAATCCCTGCAACAATCCTCCTAATCAGGTAAACTGTATTTTTTTATTTCTGTAGATAAGCAACCCAAACTGAGGCATGTTCAAGTACGCTAATAAGCAACATACTGGGAAAAGAATTGGCTGTGGCATACAACGCACATCATTTCAGTATGCTACCTCCTGCCACTTAAGTTTTGTGACATTCAGTAAGGCATTTCATCTCTGAGCCTCCGTTGTCTTATCTATAAGTTAGGACTAATAGTACTTACCTCACAGGATTGTTGTGAGAATTAAAAGATACTGTAGGTTAAATGACTACCACAATATCTGTCATATTATGGGCTTTTAATGTTATTTCCTGCCCCTCACCTTACCTTGAGTTTCACAACTAGTAATTGATAGAGCATCTATCCCTTGTTCATTCTTCAGGTTCCTGCTTAAGTATCTTTTCCCCAGGGAGACCTCTGATTGCCTCATTGTACACTAGGTGTCTGGATACATTCTCTATATAGTTTATCTTCAAAGTATTGTGTACACTGATAATTATCTATTTAAATATTTATCTCGTGTCTTTCATCTCTGTAAACTGGCCAGAAGGTCAGAGATCAGGTCTCTTTTATGTACCACCGTATTCCTAGCTCCTAGCACGTTCCTGATATATAGTAGATAATAAAAATGTATTAACCTAGAATCCAGGTCTGGTTTGCTAGTTTAGTATTGTCATTATAAAATTGTTTCTGGCTGGGCACGGTGGCTCATGCCTATAATCCCAACACTTTGGGAGGCCAAGACAGGCAGATCACTTGAGGTCAGGAGTTCGAGACCAGCCTGGCCAACACAGTCTCTACTAAAAATAGAAAAACAGTTGAGCATGGTGGTGCAAGCTTATAATCCCAGCTACTTGGGAGGCTGAGGCATGAGAATTGCTTGAACCCTGGAGGCAGAGGTTGCAGTGAGCCGAGATCGTGCCACTGTACTCTAGCCTGGGCAACAGAGTGAGACTCCGTCTCCAAAAAATAAAATAAAATTGCTTCTACAACAACCACATACGTTAGAGGTAATTCTCTATGTGATAAAGTATAATAAAAACTTTTTAAAATGTGCTGCATTTGGCCTGTTATATGCCACAGAGTTTG